TCAAAAAAGTGTACATCCTCTTTTAGCACTGTAGTGAGTCAACATTCCCCAACAAAAACTGGATTTCCTGAAAAACAGGTTAAGGTAGGAGGTTGGGGGGGGGATGCTTTTCAGAATGGCAAAGGTCAACATGTATCATCTTCTGTAAGTAAAATGTATGTATAGGCATACCTTTCTTTCAGTTTAAGACAAGGGGGTGTAGTGGGGAATTATCGTGTAAAACTACACCAGTATCTTAAGCATGAAAATCAATTATATGCTTTTCTTTTGTTTGTTGGTCAAAGAAAAAGATTATAACTCAGAAAACTTTCTTGGAGATGCGTATGCTCAGTGTATCCAAACTTTAGGCATGTCAGGTACAATATTGATTTACAAAAAGTTCCTCTAATCAATCCTGAGCTAATAACTTACTGTGGAAAGAGTAATTGATCAGAGCCATCCCTCCAATTGGAGTCAACTTCCATGACTGTTCGGATTTCCTTTATTTTGGGGGCAGTTCATCCAAACTTCTATTAAACGGCAACTAGTTCACTTTTGAGAAGTGGTTTACAAGAAACAACAACAACAACAACAAAGCAGTTGCGGAGGAAAGAAAAGAGACAAAGTAAAAAAAACGGAAAAGAAATCTCCCAGGAGAAAGGGATGTGGAAGCTGAAAACACGGACAATTTCCACAGTAAGACTTCCAAAAGAATGTGCAAGATCCGAGCAAAACTTTCAAGGGCTCTTTTTCAGTGTAATGGTAGTGAGAAAGTTCAGCCTGGAAAGCCCAGGGCTTAAAACAACAACAACAAAAAACACAATATGCAGGATCGTTCGGCTTCAGCAGAACCCACCGCAAAGATGGCGGTGGGACGAAGCCCCTTCTCCCGCCGCCGAAGCCTCTCGCCTCACATTTCCCACAAACCCTTCGCGCCGCCTCGCTAGCCGAAACCTGCCCAGCCGGTGCCCGGCCACTGCGCACGCGCGGGACGACGTCACGTGCGCTCCCGGGGCTGGACGGAGCTGGCAGGAGGGGCCTTGCCAGCTTCCGCCGCCGCGTCGTTTCAGGACCCGGACGGCGGATTCGCGCTGCCTCCGCCGCCGCGGGGCAGCCGGGGGGCAGGGAGCCCAGCGAGGGGCGCGCGTGGGCGCGGCCATGGGACTGCGCCGGATCCGGTGACAGCAGGGAGCCAAGCGGCCCGGGCCCTGAGCGCGTCTTCTCCGGGGGGCCTCGCCCTCCTGCTCGCGGGGCCGGGGCTCCTGCTCCGGTTGCTGGCGCTGTTGCTGGCTGTGGCGGCGGCCAGGATCATGTCGGGTCGCCGCTGCGCCGGCGGGGGAGCGGCCTGCGCGAGCGCCGCGGCCGAGGCCGTGGAGCCGGCCGCCCGAGAGCTGTTCGAGGCGTGCCGCAACGGGGACGTGGAACGAGTCAAGAGGCTGGTGACGCCTGAGAAGGTGAACAGCCGCGACACGGCGGGCAGGAAATCCACCCCGCTGCACTTCGCCGCAGGTAACCGGGGCCAGCGTCCCCTCGCCTCGCTCCAGACCCCACCTGCGCAGCCGGGGCCCACAGGTCTGAAACCAGTGCTCCTCCGCCTCCCGACCAACTTACGTGTGGACAATTTGTTTTCATCTAGGTTTTGGGCGGAAAGACGTAGTTGAATATTTGCTTCAGAATGGTGCAAATGTCCAAGCACGTGATGATGGGGGCCTTATTCCTCTTCATAATGCATGCTCTTTTGGTCATGCTGAAGTAGTCAATCTCCTTTTGCGACATGGTGCAGACCCCAATGCTCGAGATAATTGGAATTATACTCCTCTCCATGAAGCTGCAATTAAAGGAAAGATTGATGTTTGCATTGGTAAGACTGTTTACTTTTCCGACTTTTACTAATTGAACTTCAAAATAGTGTTGCTATTTTGCAGTGCTGTTACAGCATGGAGCTGAGCCAACCATCCGAAATACAGATGGAAGGACAGCATTGGATTTAGCAGATCCATCTGCCAAAGCAGTGCTTACTGGTAAGTCTGTATACTCTGGTTATTCCAGGAAGTTTCTATACTTTTTTTTTTTTCTAATTCACAGGTGAATATAAGAAAGATGAACTCTTAGAAAGTGCCAGGTACGTACTAATGTTATAAATATGTGACAGGATGCAAATTACTAATACTTTTTTTGTATTCTAGGAGTGGCAATGAAGAAAAAATGATGGCTCTACTCACACCATTAAATGTCAACTGCCACGCAAGTGATGGCAGAAAGGTACTTCCTTTTGCAACTGAGTTTGTGCTTATAATTTCATTAATATATTTGATTAATATTTCAGTCAACTCCATTACATTTGGCAGCAGGATATAACAGAGTAAAGATTGTACAGCTGTTACTGCAACATGGAGCTGATGTCCATGCTAAAGATAAAGGGTAAGCATTTGAACAAAAACAAGGACTTTTTAGAAACAGGATTTTCCCCCCCTTCTCATTGTAGTGATCTGGTACCATTACACAATGCCTGTTCTTATGGTCATTATGAAGTAACTGAACTTTTGGTCAAGGTTAGTGCTCTTGTACTCTCCTAATTACTTTCTGAACATTAAATATATGCTTTTTGCTCTCCAGCATGGTGCCTGTGTAAATGCAATGGACTTGTGGCAATTCACTCCTCTTCATGAGGCAGCTTCTAAGAACAGGGTTGAAGTATGTTCTCTTCTCTTAAGTTATGGTGCAGACCCAACACTGCTCAATTGTCACAATAAAAGTGCTATAGACTTGGCTCCCACACCACAGTTAAAAGAAAGATTAGCATGTGAGTATAAAATTATGAATGTTCAGGTAGGAGTTATACATGTAAATGCTTTTTCTTCATCTAGATGAATTTAAAGGCCACTCGTTGCTGCAAGCTGCACGAGAAGCTGATGTTACTCGAATCAAAAAACATCTCTCTCTGGAAATGGTGAATTTCAAGCATCCTCAAACACATGAAACAGCATTGGTAATGTTTCAGATTTAAGTTTTTAAAATACACCTTGATTAATGCTGCAATTTAAATTATTTAGCATTGTGCTGCTGCATCTCCATATCCCAAAAGAAAGCAAATATGTGAACTGTTGCTAAGAAAAGGAGCAAACATCAATGAAAAGACTAAAGAGTAAGTATACATTTAATGATTAAATATCATTGATTCACTGTCTGGCTGATTTTTTCTCTCTAAGATTCTTGACTCCTCTGCACGTGGCATCTGAGAAAGCTCATAATGATGTTGTTGAAGTAGTGGTGAAACATGAAGCAAAGGTATACTTCCTTTTTGGTAATCTTTGGTAATCGGGCTAATTTCAATTTTTTCTGCTTTGTTAAGGTTAATGCTCTGGATAATCTTGGTCAGACTTCTCTACACAGAGCTGCATATTGTGGTCATCTACAAACCTGCCGCCTACTCCTGAGCTATGGGTGTGATCCTAACATTATATCCCTTCAGGGCTTTACTGCTTTACAGATGGGAAATGAAAATGTACAGCAACTCCTCCAAGGTATTACATGCTTCAATGAAATTGATTTTTTTTAGTCACTCTTCTCTCTCTCTCTCTTTTTTAGAGGGTATCTCATTAGGTAATTCAGAGGCAGACAGACAATTGCTGGAAGCTGCAAAGGCTGGAGATGTCGAAACTGTAAAAGTAAGATACAGTGTTACGTTTCTGTTAACTTTTAGTATCATGTATGTTGTGTTTTGTCCTTCAGAAACTGTGTACTGTTCAGAGTGTCAACTGCAGAGACATTGAAGGGCGTCAGTCTACACCACTTCATTTTGCAGCTGGGTATAACAGAGTGTCCGTGGTGGAATATCTGCTACAGCATGGAGCTGATGTGCATGCTAAAGATAAAGGGTAAATGCCAATGATTGTTATGGACTCTCTTCTGTGGCATTATTGTTCATTTATTACTTTTCAGAGGCCTTGTACCTTTGCACAATGCATGTTCTTATGGACATTATGAAGTTGCAGAACTTCTTGTTAAACATGGAGCAGTAGTTAATGTAGCTGATTTATGGAAATTTACACCTTTACATGAAGCAGCAGCAAAAGGAAAATATGAAATTTGCAAACTTCTGCTCCAGGTATATTTAAATACTTAACTGTAAAGAGTATGTCCCCCTTTTTTTCTGTTTTTCACATGCCTAGCATGGTGCAGACCCTACAAAAAAAAACAGGGATGGAAATACTCCTTTGGATCTTGTTAAAGATGGAGATACAGATATTCAAGATCTGCTTAGGGGAGATGCAGCTTTGCTAGATGCTGCCAAGAAGGGTTGTTTAGCCAGAGTGAAGAAGTTGTCTTCTCCTGATAATGTAAATTGCCGCGATACCCAAGGCAGACATTCAACACCTTTACATTTAGCAGGTAAGTGAATGAAGTTTCACAGATTTAGGCTGAGTAAAGTAATTTTACTTCTTTTCTAAATTAGCTGGTTATAATAATTTAGAAGTTGCAGAGTATTTGTTACAACACGGAGCTGATGTGAATGCCCAAGACAAAGGAGGACTTATTCCTTTACATAATGCAGCATCTTACGGGGTAAGTTCTTCCGTGTTACCTTTAAAAATTTGTTTCAGACTGTAACGGGTATTTTCTTTTACAGCATGTAGATGTAGCAGCTCTACTAATAAAGTATAATGCATGTGTCAATGCCACGGACAAATGGGCTTTCACACCTTTGCACGAAGCAGCCCAAAAGGGACGAACACAGCTTTGTGCTTTGTTGCTAGCCCATGGAGCTGACCCGACTCTTAAAAATCAGGAAGGACAAACACCTTTAGATTTAGTTTCAGTAAGTGATGGGCTTTTTGAAAAATCTCAGTGATGGCAGATGTTGTCTCTGACACGTACCCTAGGCGGATGATGTCAGCGCTCTTCTGACAGCAGCCATGCCCCCATCTGCTCTGCCCTCTTGTTACAAGCCTCAAGTGCTCAATGGTGTGAGAAGCCCAGGAGCCACTGCAGATGCTCTCTCTTCAGGTCCATCTAGCCCATCAAGCCTTTCTGCAGCCAGCAGTCTTGACAACTTATCTGGGAGTTTTTCAGAACTGTCTTCAGTAGTTAGTTCAAGTGGAACAGAGGGTGCTTCCAGTTTGGAGAAAAAGGAGGGTGAGACGTTCTACAAAAATAACTTTCTAACTTTCCATTTGTTTTGGATTTTTTTATTTCCCAGTTCCAGGAGTAGATTTTAGCATAACTCAATTCGTAAGGAATCTTGGACTTGAGCACCTAATGGATATATTTGAGAGAGAACAGGTGAGTAGATAAATCATATTGTTTGGATTAGTGCATTCTAAGTAGTTTCCTCCTCTTTTGTAAGATCACTTTGGATGTATTAGTTGAGATGGGGCACAAGGAGCTGAAGGAGATTGGAATCAATGCTTATGGACATAGGCACAAACTAATTAAAGGAGTCGAGAGACTTATCTCCGGACAACAAGGTATTTTATTTTAATAATTGCTGTTGTCAGTTTTATTTTTCTACCTTCAAATTTTGTTTCATAGGTCTTAACCCATATTTAACTTTGAACACCTCTGGTAGTGGAACAATTCTTATAGATCTGTCTCCTGATGATAAAGAGTTTCAGTCTGTGGAGGAAGAGGTATGTTCATATAACTTCAATAGTAGGTTTGCTGCACATATATTTCAAACCATTTTTCTGACAGATGCAAAGTACAGTTCGAGAGCACAGAGATGGAGGTCATGCAGGTGGAATCTTCAACAGATACAATATTCTCAAGGTAATAAATTAGTGAAAGTAAAGTTTTCTGAGAAGATTTGATTTTTCTGGTTTATTTTTTATAGATTCAGAAGGTTTGTAACAAGAAACTATGGGAAAGATACACTCACCGGAGAAAAGAAGTTTCTGAAGAAAACCACAACCATGCCAATGAACGAATGCTATTTCATGGTAAGATTCCTCCCCACCAACTCTACCACTGTAAATTATTGTTACCCATCTATATGTGTTTCAGGGTCTCCTTTTGTGAATGCAATTATCCACAAAGGCTTTGATGAAAGGCATGCGTACATAGGTGGTATGTTTGGAGCTGGCATTTATTTTGCTGAAAACTCTTCCAAAAGCAATCAATATGTATATGGAATTGGAGGAGGTACTGGGTGTCCAGTTCACAAAGACAGATCTTGTTACATTTGCCACAGGTAAGAGATCACTTGTTCTCATTTATTTTGGTTTCAGGGTGATCTTTTCCTTTTCGTTTTATAGGCAGCTGCTCTTTTGCCGGGTAACCTTGGGAAAGTCTTTCCTGCAGTTCAGTGCAATGAAAATGGCACATTCTCCTCCAGGTCATCACTCAGTCACTGGTAGGCCCAGTGTAAATGGCCTAGCATTAGCTGAATATGTTATTTACAGAGGAGAACAGGTAATGTAGTTTTATTTGTTCATCTTCAAAAATACCATTATTTGAATTTATCTTTCTCTTCCAGGCTTATCCTGAGTATTTAATTACTTACCAGATTATGAGGCCTGAAGGTATGGTCGATGGATAAATAGTTATTTTAAGAAACTAATTCCACTGAACCTAAAATCATCAAAGCAGCAGTGGCCTCTACGTTTTACTCCTTTGCTGAAAAAAAATCATCTTGCCCACAGGCCTGTGGCAAAAGGATAAAAATGTGAACGAAGTTTAACATTCTGACTTGATAAAGCTTTAATAATGTACAGTGTTTTCTAAATATTTCCTGTTTTTTCAGCACTTTAACAGATGCCATTCCAGGTTAAACTGGGTTGTCTGTACTAAATTATAAACAGAGTTAACTTGAACCTTTTATATGTTATGCATTGATTCTAACAAACTGTAATGCCCTCAACAGAACTAATTTTACTAATACAATACTGTGTTCTTTAAAACACAGCATTTACACTGAATACAATTTCATTTGTAAAACTGTAAATAAGAGCTTTTGTACTAGCCCAGTATTTATTTACATTGCTTTGTAATATAAATCTGTTTTAGAACTGCAGCGGTTTACAAAATTTTTTCATATGTATTGTTCATCTATACTTCATCTTACATCGTCATGATTGAGTGATCTTTACATTTGATTCCAGAGGCTATGTTCAGTTGTTAGTTGGGAAAGATTGAGTTATCAGATTTAATTTGCCGATGGGAGCCTTTATCTGTCATTAGAAATCTTTCTCATTTAAGAACTTATGAATATGCTGAAGATTTAATTTGTGATACCTTTGTATGTATGAGACACATTCCAAAGAGCTCTAACTATGATAGGTCCTGATTACTAAAGAAGCTTCTTTACTGGCCTCAATTTCTAGCTTTCATGTTGGAAAATTTTCTGCAGTCCTTCTGTGAAAATTAGAGCAAAGTGCTCCTGTTTTTTAGAGAAACTAAATCTTGCTGTTGAACAATTATTGTGTTCTTTTCATGGAACATAAGTAGGATGTTACATTTCCAGGGTGGGAAGGGTAATCCTAAATCATTTCCCAATCTATTCTAATTACCTTAAATCTAAAGGGGAAAAAAAAAATCACAAACAGGACTGGGTAGTTTTTTATCCTAAGTATATTTTTTCCTGTTCTTTTTACTTGGTTTTATTGCTGTATTTATAGCCAATCTATACATCATGGGTAAACTTAACCCAGAACTATAAAATGTAGTTGTCTCAGTCCCCTCCAGGCCTCCTGAATGGGCAAGTGCAGTGAAACAGGTGCTTCTTGCTCCTGGGTTTTCTCTCCATGATGTTATGCCCAATTGGAAATATGCTGTCAGTTTGTGCACCATATGGTGACCACGCCTGTGCTCAGTTTGGCAGCTATAGAAGGAAATGCTGTCCCATAAAATGCCATTCCTATTTTCTAATATAAAACTCTTTTCCAGGAAGCATGCTTAAGCATCTTGTTACAGAGACATACATCCATTATGGCTTGGCAATCTCTTTTATTTGTTGACTCTAGCTCCCTTCAAAGTCGAGGAAAGATCTTTACTCACTTAATGAGGACATTCCCCATCACTGTCTGTACCAGTTCACCTTTATTTTACGTTTTATTCAGTCTGTAAATTAACTGGCCCTTTGCAGTAACTTGTACATAAAGTGCTAGAAAATCATGTTCCTTGTCCTGAGTAAGAGTTAATCAGAGTAAATGCATTTCTGGAGTTGTTTCTGTGATGTAAATTATGATCATTATTTAAGAAGTCAAATCCTGATCTTGAAGTGCTTTTTATACAGCTCTCTAATAATTACAAATATCCGAAAGTCATTTCTTGGAACACAAGTGGAGTATGCCAAATTTTATATGAATTTTTCAGATTATCTAAGCTTCCAGGTTTTATAATTAGAAGATAATGAGAGAATTAATGGGGTTTATATTTACATTATCTCTCAACTATGTAGCCCATATTACTCACCCTATGAGTGAATCTGGAATTGCTTTTCATGTGAAATCATTGTGGTCTATGAGTTTACAATACTGCAAACTGTGTTATTTTATCTAATCCATTGCTTAATGAGTGTGTTTTTCCATGAATGAATATACCGTGGTTCATATGTTAGCATGGCAGCATTTTCAGATAGCTTTTTGTTTGTTGGGAAGTTGGGGTTTTGGGGGGAGGGGGAGTATTAGTACGTTGCATGAAATAGCTTACTTTATAATGATGGAATTGCTTTTTCTTTTGTCTTGTGATTTTTTTTTTTGAAGTGAAATTTAACTTTTTGTGCAAGTAGTACTATTATACCCATCTTCAGTGTCTTACTTGTACTGTATCACATTCCATACCCTCATTTAATTCTTAATAAAACTGTTCACTTGTTTTTCTGGGTAGCATGGTAATTACTGGAATAGTATAAATGTGTTGAATGGTCTTTGAGAAAATGAATTAAGATTACAATAAACCACAATTGCAGGAAAACAATGTAGTTCTGAGTCTAATAGTGATAAAGAATGCAGTTTGAAGTTTGAAATATTGAATATTGTAGCTGTACTTGCTCATTAAAATGAAAGTAGCTGTGAGATGCTTTCAACATTTAGTCTATTCAGCACAA